CACCTTGGAGGAAGGGGAAATGCAAGGGAGAATAGGTATTTTGGAGGCAGATGAAATGCAGATATGGAAGTAGGACTCCATTTATACTTCAGTTGTCAATGGCACTGGTAACTGTCCCCCAAGGGATGACAAAATAAAATAATAGATCTGCCACCTCCAGGTGCCTGCCAGTTACTACCTCATTACAGATTATTGTTGCAAACTATTATATAATTTAAGAATTTAAATAATCAGTAAAAGACTATCAAATTTTCTTTGTGTTTTTGGGTGTATGTAGGAGGTGGGGCAGTATAGGATGAAAGAGGGCCAAGGAAGAGGAAAGCAATGTGGAAGAGCAAACAGCATACTAGAGTTGTTTTATAATGTAACTTTTTTCTCAAATAATTAGATCATCCACTGGTTTTGAATTTTTATTTATGCATGTATTTATTTATTTATTAGGTGGATACCTTTATGGTGAAGGGATTTGAATTTAGCTTTTAAATTGGAATTTTTCAAAGACCACAACCCCAGCTGACAAAGATGAAATACTTAACATTAAGAAAGTCTTTTTGATGATTGCCTTTGTGAAGCCAGGATAACAATTTTCGAGACATGTTTTGTTCATTTTCACCTAAGAAGGTGCTATTAGGCTACTTTCCGTGACTCAATTCCTACACTCTCAAGACAGGGCTGGCATTAGTTACACAGACTCTGTGCTGCGTTCTGCCCCTTCCTGGAGAAGCCATCGCCAAGTTCTCAGTGAGTGCTCACAGAGGGCATGGTTCAGTGGCTAGGCATGCACATTTGCATTTGTTGTTGACAACTGTCAGCTTCGACCTCCTTCTCCTCACAACCCCGTCTAAATGGGGTTTGTAATCCTCCTTCCCACCCACTCTCTTCACTCCCTGGGGCAAGAATGTTGACTCCTGCTCTCCGTCACCTGTCAGGATCCATCCTCCTGTCACTGGCTTATATGGACACGTCAGCCCACCGTCACGTGACCGCAGGCTGCTAAAAACAGCTCCAGCACCCACTCCAAACCAGGGCCTGAAACAATGTCCTCCACCGAGAGAAACGTAAAGGACACTTGATCACACAATCCCTGGAATAATATCCAGGAAACACTTGCTGGAGCCACTCGCAGCACCCTTCCCTGGCAGCACACTTGGGGACAGCGAGGAGATGAGCGCATCTCTGAATTACAAATCTTTTTCCAAAGAGCAGCAGACCATGGATAACTTAGAGAAGCAACTCATCTGTCCCATCTGCTTAGAGATGTTCACGAAACCTGTGGTGATTCTCCCTTGTCAGCACAACCTGTGTAGGAAATGTGCCAGTGATATTTTCCAGGTAGGTTTGTTTGGAATTTGGTTGAGGGGAGGCCAATTCCTTTTTTCTTACTTGGCAAGAACAGGCCTCTAACCCGTATTTGCCCACAAGAGGAGGTACCACCATGGCATCAGGGGGCCGATTCCGCTGCCCATCCTGTAGACATGAAGTGGTTTTGGATAGACATGGGGTATATGGACTTCAGAGGAACCTGCTGGTGGAAAATATCATTGACATCTACAAGCAGGAGTCCACCAGGTAACACTCTTCCACTCTTCCATGTGTCAAGCTGATGGACATTTATCTGCCTACCTCCTCCCAGGCCAGAAAAGAAATCCGACCAGCCCATGTGCGAGGAACATGAAGAGGAGCGCATCAACATCTACTGTCTGAACTGCGAAGTACCCACCTGCTCTCTGTGCAAGGTGTTTGGTGCACACAAAGACTGCCAGGTGGCTCCCCTCACTCATGTGTTCCAGAGACAGAAGGTAACAGAGCTGCTCCCTCCCTCCCGCAACCCAAGATATTGGGTTCATGTTTTCTCTTCATTAGTCTGAGCTCAGTGATGGCATCGCCATCCTCGTGGGCAGCAACGATCGAGTCCAGGGAGTGATCAGCCAGCTGGAAGACACCTGCAAAACTATCGAGGTGAGTCAGGTGACTCCCACAGCGTCTCAACCTACTTTCTAACATTAGCTAACCCAACTAATAGGAATGTTGCAGAAAACAGAAACAAGAGCTTTGTGAGAAGTTTGATTACCTGTATGGCATTTTGGAGGAGAGGAAGAATGAAATGACCCAAGTCATTACCCGAACCCAAGAGGAGAAACTGGAACATGTCCGTGCTCTGATCAAAAAGTATTCTGATCATTTGGAGAACGTCTCAAAGTTGGTTGAGTCAGGAATTCAGTTTATGGATGAGCCAGAAATGGCAGTGTTTCTGCAGGTAAGTCTCTTTTTGGCACCAAAGTAACAACCTAAGTAAGACTATCTTTTGTTTGCTTTCACAGAATGCCAAAACCCTGCTAAAAAAGTAAGAACTTTTTATTTTATGTAAAAATGCATTGACAGAAAGTGGCAACTTGTCTTTGTTGCAGAATCTCGGAAGCATCAAAGGCATTTCAGATGGAGAAAATAGAACATGGCTATGAGAACATGAACCACTTCACAGTCAACCTCAATAGAGAAGAAAAGATAATACGTGAAATTGACTTTTACAGAGGTTTGTTATTCTTTTGACCATTTGGCCGAAGTATAACAATTTACAAGATACCTTACCTTACCAGAAGATGAAGATGAAGAAGAAGAAGAAGGCGGAGAAGGAGAAAAAGAAGGAGAAGGAGAAGTGGGAGGAGAAGCAGTAGAAGTGGAAGAGGTAGAAAATGTTCAAACAGAGTTTCCAGGAGAAGATGAAAACCCAGAAAAAGCTTCAGAGCTCTCTCAGGTGGAGCTGCAGGCTGCCCCTGGGGCACTTCCAGTTTCCTCTCCAGAGCCACCTCCAGCCCTGCCACCTGCTGCGGATGCCCCTGTGACACAGGTAACCCCTCCTGAGTCTCTTTCTACAGGGCACTTTACTTTTGAATTTATCTGTCCTGATTAAGGGGGAGGTTGTACCCACTGGCTCTGAGCAGACCACAGAGTCTGAAACTCCAGTCCCTGCAGCAGCAGAAACTGCGGATCCCTTGTTTTACCCTAGTTGGTATAAAGGCCAAACCCGGAAAGCCACCACCAACCCACCTTGCACCCCAGGGAGCGAAGGTCTGGGGCAAATAGGGCCTCCAGGTTCTGAGGATTCGAATGTACGGAAGGCAGAAGTGGCAGCAGCCGCAGCGAGTGAGAGGGCAGCTGTGAGTGGTAAGGAAACTAGTGCACCTGCAGCTACTTCTCAGGTTAGTGATGATGCACTTGTGTCTATGCTTTCATCAGTGAAGCTTTCTTCTTGTTTTCTCACAGGAGTTAGTAATCTGCCTAGCGCTTTTGGCTTTTCTTATTCTTCACTACATCTGGAGTCAGATTCAGTGCTTGATTTTTACTTTAATGGGTAGGAAATATTTTCTTTTCCCTTGACTAACATTTTCTCTGATTCCCATTTTCTTCCATTGCAGATTGGATTTGAGGCTCCTCCCCTCCAGGGACAGGCTGCAGCTCCAGCGAGTGGCAGTGGAGCTGATTCTGAGCCAGCTCGCCATATCTTCTCCTTTTCCTGGTTGAACTCCCTAAATGAATGATATTCATTCCAACTGCTGCCCCTCTGTCTGCCTGGCTGAGATGCATGTGGGCAGCAGGAAGCCCAAGTGAAATTAATATTATGCAGATGATGAAAGGGACCTCTGAACAGGATTTCTGCAAAAATAGCCCCAAACTGCAATTCCATATGACTTATCTAACATCTTGGGGGGAAAGAATATTTTGAGAAAATAGTTGCAGAAAGCACTGGAAATAATAAACTTGATCTTATACAAATCTTCTATTGTGTGGAAAATGTTGTGAAGGGTGTGTAGGTGTGGTACATGTGTATGTCACTAACAAGTGGCAAATGGTGAAAAAAGTGGTCACTATGCTTTTGTCTCTCATAGGCACTGACTTTTTGTTATTATATTATGGTAGCTTTCATTTCCTTTACTCTTTAACAGTGCAGGTGGTCAGTGAAAATCAGTGTCAACTCAGAAGTGACTGATTTATCAATACATGGACAAAAAGTAAATCATTGACCAAAGCTATGAAATGTTTCACAAAGTTTTCCTCTTTTGCATAACAGATGTCACTGGATGTACATTCAGAAATGTTCTTTGAATTTGGTGACACTTTCATGGTCCAGAAAGCTGAAGGCCTGGGCATCTCTTGTGACATTTTTCTAATATTAGTTTTAGATTTTCACGTATTAGGCACTTTAGTTGAATCTTCCAGCAAAAGCTGTCTACTTTCTCTTTTATTCACTGTGGCACCAATCTGGTAAATTGTAGAACAATTGCATGTGTTTAAATATATATACAAACATATCACACATTAAATATATATATATTTAAATCATGCTTTGTTAATATTTGTCCCACCATAATGCCTCCTTCAGAACATAAGTGTAACTTTATATGAACTCTTAAATAAATGATGTTTTTAAAAGCTTCGTCTTATAATGATTTATTCAATGTTCT